GCTACAGTACAAGAGTCCATCTCAAAAAAAAAAAAAAAAAAATCTAGCATGTCTATTCCTGATGACTTTTTTTTTTTTTTTTTTTTTTTTTTTGACACAGAGTCTTGCTCTGTCACCCAGGCTGGAGTGCAGTGATGTGATCTCCACTCACTGGGTTTCATCATGTTAGCCAGGTTGGTCTCGATCTCCTGACCTTGTGATCCACCCGCCTCAGCCTCCCAAAGTGCTGGGATTACAGGCGTGAGCCACCGTGCCCGGCCTCCTGATGACTTAGCTGGGCTCACCTCTGTTTCTTCCCTTGAAGCCTTGGGATGTCTTCCTGTTCTATGAGAAATTCCTTGAGACACACTGGGAATCCCTTTCCCTTAAGGAAAAGCTTTTCTGCAACTTTATGTGACTCAATATGAATTAACATAATATTAACAATGGCAATGATAGTTGTGTCATTGGACTAGTGGAATTTTAAGATATTAATATTTAAGATATATTGTAATTTCAGAGATGCGTGGCTTCTTTCACTTGGCAAGTTTGAAATGATTCATTTATGTTTTGGGGATTTTTCAGCCAGAAAGGACAGCATACCACTCTGGAGCAATAGAGAATTTTAAAAGAGCAGTTTGGCTAAAGAGTAGGCCAGGTTCTTATAGGTCTTGGGAAATATTTTGAGCTTTATTGAACAGTCTAAGGGGAAGTCACTGTAAGGTTTTGAGCAAAGGAAGATTTGAATCTGATTTTTTTTTTCTTTCTTTTAAGCACACTGGCATGTTATCCAAACTCAGTATCACCAGTAATGGAACAAAATGACATTGTGTCTTTGCATTGTATCATATCAAGAGGAGGCATGATAACATTACCAATGTAAATTTCTTGTCAAATGTTTATCTAGAATCTGATCATGATACAACAAAGAGATCCAGTGTGGGACATTCTACAAAAAGCTGGTCTGATCTTTAAAAAAGGTCAATGCCATAAAAGACTATAAAAAGGTGAGGAGGTGAATAGTTGAAGGAGACAATGTATGACAATGTGTGTACTGTGTGTGTGGTCCTTGATAGATTATGGAATTTTTTAAAAACCATAAACACCTTGTTTTTGACAATTGGGGAAACTTATATGTAGATAATTATCAATGTTAACTTTCTTGGATGTGATAATGATATTGTAGTTACATAGGAGATTGTCCCTGTTTGTAGGAGATGCATGCTGAAAAGGTTTTGGGGGAGTGAAAGGTATACAGTTTAAGTCGTTCAGGTGGAAAAAGTGTATGTAGATGGAAATAAAGCAAATACAGCAAAATGTTACTGATCATTGATATAGATGAAGAGTGGTGTTTATTGTACCAAACTTTCAACTTTTCTTTAGGTTAAAAAATTTAAAAATAAAAAGGGATAGGGTAGAACAACAGAACTACAGAGTCTTACTTTTTGATTTAACATTTTAGTTTAGGTTCCAACTTCATTCAGTGTTATGTGAGATGATGGCCTCTTATGAAAAACCTCAGTAAAATTGACCAACATTCCTTTATTTTAATTATTAAAAATTTTTTTTAAGAGATAGGGTCTTGCTGCATTGCCCAGACTAGTCTCCAATTCCTGGGCTCAAGTAATCCCCCCTCCTTAGCCTAAAAAATTATGTGTGCTTTTAATCTAAAATACCCAAAGGCTTTTTTTTTTTTTTTTTAATCCAGTAATTTTGTTGGAGTATGTTTTAGGGTTGGTCGTTCTGAGTTCATAGACTAATTTTGATTCATGTTCTCTCTTGCCTTGTGTAATTTTAAAAGTATCTTTTAGCTACTATAGAAATAGTACATTCTAGTTTTGAGCTGAGGATGTCTTTCTTGCTTATTCTCATAGAGACATCATTCTGTTCTTTATTCCCTCTATTTTTTATTTTTATTTTTTTGAGACAGGATCTCACTCTGTCACCCAGGCTGGAGTGCAGTGGCATGATTATGACTCACTGTGGCCTCAACCTCCTGGGCTCCTCTCACCTCTGCCTCCCGAGTAGCTAGGACCACAGGCACGTGCACCCACTCCCAGCTAATTTTTTTTTTTTTTTTTGAGATGGAGTTTCACTCTTATTCAGGCTGGGGTGCAATGGTGTGATCTCAGCTCGCTGCAACCTTCACCTCCAAGGTTTGAGCAATTCTCCTGCCTCAGCCTCCCAAGTAGCTGGGATCACAGGCATGCACCACCACACCCAGATAATTTTGTATTTTTAGTAGAAATGGGGTTTTACCACGTTAGCCAGGCTGGTCTCGAACTCCTGACCTCAGATGCTTCACCCTCTTTGGCCTCCCAAAGTGCTGGGATTACAGGTGTGAGCCACGGCACCTGGCCTAATTTTTGTATTTTTTGTAGAGACAGGATTTCTTTATGTTACCCAGGCTGGTCTCGAACTCATGGGCTCAAGCGATCTGCCTCCCTCCACTACCGCCTCCCAAAGTGCTGGTATTACAGGCTTTAGTCACAGGGACCTGGCCTCCCTTTTTTTTACTTTTAGTAACTTTGTATGGGATTTAACTTCTATACTTTGTTTCCTTTTTATGTGAATTTAGTTTTCCTCAACTTTTAGAAGGAAGCTAGTCAAGATAACGTTTCTAACTTCATACAACTTCCTCTTCTGTTAAAAAATTATGGCACTTGTTTCCTAAGAATTCCTGGCTCTGTCCCTGTGCCCCATGTTAGTCTGTTCCTTCTCCCTTTTTCCTGTCCTGTTAGTTTTGGTCATCTCCCAGCAGTGGCTCTTCATAGCAGGCCCTCTCCTGGAAAGGATCTCTGACTGGTTAGTGTCAAGGGTTCATGGGGGTTAAACTCTCCTGGCCCCTTTATGTCTTACCTTGGGTTCCCTGCCACTTGTGTACTATTGGTGTGGGCAAACCTCCTCCTAGCGCGCTGCGGTTCTCTAATTGGGTGCTGTGCCTTCTGGGTCGTACCTCTTGGGTGTTGGGAATTCTCCTGTTTTCAGGTCCTTTAATAAGGCTGGATTGCTTCCCACGTAGGTGCTGTAGCACTAGGGTTTGTGGCTGTGGTAGTTTGTCACCACCAACTTGTATTTTGGGGTTCTTGTAAATGTCTTTGCTATCTAGTTGTTCAGTAATTATGTGGGATCCAAGAAAATCACAAAACATTTCCATAAACATTTCCATCTCCACTTTTCCAGAATCTGCTAGATCTTCTTACCCTATTCTTAAAGAGTTTGCTGTATATGGTTTAATTTTTTCCTTAATATTTTTTCTTGATATCTTAAAATATATCTATGAATATTGCTTATTTTATTATGATGCACTCAGGGCAGTGAGGGATATTCACCTTAAGTCTTTAGGCATTTGTCTTTTTAATAGCTTTATGTAAATAGATATGGTAGATTTTTCTATCTTGTGATGCTGAATTTTATTTGTCTCTGCATTGATGTGACTAAGTTTCTTTTTTCTCATTAGGATGGTTTTTCTAATATCTCGAATCTAATTATCAAACTTTACAACTGTGTGTGAAGTGTGAGCAAATAAATGCCAGGTTTTGAGGGAGAGGAACTTTGCTTTTACTAGTGGGAGCCTTTTTGTTTTCTCCTGAATTGTCAAAGCTGTGACAGTTGCTGCATAGGCAAGGTCATACCCACAGTAGAAGGAAATAGGGCAAGGATTCAGTTTCTTCAGTAATCTCTTGTGTCACAGAATTGAACATTTATTGCTAAGGAAACAGGAAAATTCTTTTAAAATACATTTTTTGAGTAAAGATTAGTTTACTTAAATAAATACAGGCAGTCCTTGCTATGCAGGATAAGTAAAACAGCTAAAAATAATAATGCAAGCTGAAACCATGCAAAGCAATTTTAATAGTCAGTGGGAAAATTACAATTGTTTTGTGATCTTTAAAAATTTTTGTTAAATCACTAAAAACTTTTGTCAATTACAAAAGTGTAGGGAAATAAAAAAATAGTAAAACTACTGTTTACTACAGTATAATTTAAAATACTAGGAACATTGAGAATTAAAGTATTTTATTTCTTTGTAAAAAGCTTATCAATAGTAGTTTAAACAGCACTTCTCTGTGTCGTTTCTGTGCCTTGGTTGCTTCCAACATTTTATCCTTTGCAGTTTTAATGTCATGAAATATCTCCTAGAGTTGCTTTAATGTGAAGTATTTTCCTGGAGTCACTTCCTTTGGGACGTTGCCATTCTTTCCATCACAACCAGTTTCCTCACTGATGTTGGTAAGTTCTGTGGCTGTATATCTAGAGGCTCTTTAAGACTTTGTATTTGTATTGATATTTGCAGCTGGAGAATGCTGGAGGAGACCTTAAGGATGGCCACCACCACTATGAAGGAGCTGTTGTCATTCTGGATGCTGGTGCTCAGTACGGGAAAGTCATAGACCGAAGAGTGAGGGAACTGTTCGTGCAGTCTGAAATTTTCCCCTTGGAAACACCAGCATTTGCTATAAAGGAACAAGGATTCCGGTAGACTTTTCACTAATCTTTTCATGAGGAGAAGATTCTTCACTGATTGTTCCTTAAATCACAGTGCTATTATCATCTCTGGAGGACCTAATTCTGTGTATGCTGAAGATGCTCCCTGGTTTGATCCAGCAATATTCACTATTGGCAAGCCTGTTCTTGGAATTTGCTATGGTATGCAGGTATGTCAGCAAATTTGTTTTGAAAGCTTACTTTCTATTAACATTAATTTTTTTCTTTGAACAGATGATGAATAAGGTATTTGGAGGTACTGTGCACAAAAAAAGTGTCAGAGAAGATGGAGTTTTCAACATTAGTGTGGATAATACATGTTCATTATTCAGGTATTACATTTTTAGATGAATAAGAACAATAGATATTTGTGTGTTTTATTTTTTGTATGTTTAGGGGCCTTCAGAAGGAAGAAGTTGTTTTGCTTACACATGGAGATAGTGTAGACAAAGTAGCTGATGGATTCAAGGTTGTGGCACGTTCTGGAAACATAGTAGCAGGTGAAAATTCTAAAAATTTTGCAGAGTTCATTAATTTTAATTTGTGACTATTTTCTCTATAAAGGCATAGCAAATGAATCTAAAAAGTTATATGGAGCACAGTTCCACCCTGAAGTTGGCCTTACAGAAAATGGAAAAGTAATACTGAAGAATTTCCTTTATGATATAGCTGGATGCAGTGGAACCTTCACCGTGCAGAACAGAGAACTTGAGTGTATTCGAGAGATCAAAGAGAGAGTAGGCACGTCAAAAGTTTTGGTAAGCAAATTATTATCTGGAAGTCTACAAATTGCTCATTTTGATTTTTCATTTTACCCCGTAGGTTTTACTCAGTGGTGGAGTAGACTCAACAGTTTGTACAGCTTTGCTAAATCGTGCTTTGAACCAAGAACAAGTCATTGCTGTGCACATTGATAATGGCTTTATGAGAAAACGAGAAAGCCAGTCTGTTGAAGAGGCCCTCAAAAAGCTTGGAATTCAGGTCAAAGGTATTGAAGAACCTCAGAAAAGTTAACTTACACCAATTTAAAACGCTTCTCCCCTTTCCTCCAGTGATAAATGCTGCTCATTCTTTCTACAATGGAACAACAACCCTACCAATATCAGATGAAGATAGAACCCCACGGAAAAGAATTAGCAAAACGTTAAATATGACCACAAGTCCTGAAGAGAAAAGAAAAATCATTGGGGATACTTTTGTTAAGGTACCTTTGTTTTTAATATCCTCAACATGTACTTACAAGGCTGTTTTACTCCTGTTGATTATAGATTGCCAATGAAGTAATTGGAGAAATGAACTTGAAACCAGAGGAGGTTTTCCTTGCCCAAGGTACTTTACGGCCTGATCTAATTGAAAGTGCATCCCTTGTTGCAAGTGGCAAAGCTGAACTCATCAAAACCCATCACAATGACACAGAGCTCATCAGAAAGTTGAGAGAGGAGGTAAAAGTTTATGAAAACTTTTTCATAAAGTATTTATATTGGTTGGCTTCTTTCCTCCCTGTAGGGAAAAGTAATAGAACCTCTGAAAGATTTTCATAAAGATGAAGTGAGAATTTTGGGCAGAGAACTTGGACTTCCAGAAGAGTTAGTTTCCAGGCATCCATTTCCAGGTAAAAATTAGAACTGAATTTTGTTTGATTCAATGTTAAATACTATTATTACTCCTACCTTTAGGTCCTGGCCTGGCAATCAGAGTAATATGTGCTGAAGAACCTTATATTTGTAAGGACTTTCCTGAAACCAACAATATTTTGAAAATAGTAGCTGATTTTTCTGCAAGTGTTAAAAAGGTAATATTTGATACAGCTAATCATTACAAGAAAACTGAAAAAATGCCTCTTTGGTTTTTCTCAGCCACATACCCTATTACAGAGAGTCAAAGCCTGCACAACAGAAGAGGATCAGGAGAAGCTGATGCAAATTACCAGTCTGCATTCACTGAATGCCTTCTTGCTGCCAATTAAAACTGTAGGTGTGCAGGTGAGTTGTGTGAATTCATTCACCAGTGATATTTAAAAATTATTGATTATCTTTTTATTTTCAGGGTGACTGTCGTTCCTACAGTTACGTGTGTGGAATCTCCAGTAAAGATGAACCTGACTGGGAATCACTTATTTTTCTGGCTAGGCTTATACCTCGCATGTGTCACAACGTTAACAGGTGTGTTTCACAGGAGCTAGGGTGGGGGCTTGTTGCTGTATTATTTTTACCTCTTTGTTTCCAGAGTTGTTTATATATTTGGCCCACCAGTTAAAGAACCTCCTACAGATGTTACTCCCACTTTCTTGACAACAGGGGTGCTCAGTACTTTACGCCAAGCTGATTTTGAGGCCCATAACATTCTCAGGGAGTCTGGTAAGTTGCTCATGTTTTTGATTACTACCCTCTGGTGATTGGTTCTACATATACCTTTCTCTAGGGTATGCTGGGAAAATCAGCCAGATGCCGGTGATTTTGACACCATTACATTTTGATCGGGACCCACTTCAAAAGCAGCCTTCATGCCAGAGATCTGTGGTTATTCGAACCTTTATTACTAGTGACTTCATGACTGGTATACCTGCAACACCTGGCAATGAGATCCCTGTAGAGGTAATTTATATATTTTTTTCTAATGCACGTTCTGCTGACTTTTCTCTATAATTTTTTTTAATAGGTGGTATTAAAGATGGTCACTGAGATTAAGAAGATTCCTGGTATTTCTCGAATTATGTATGACTTAACATCAAAGCCCCCAGGAACTACTGAGTGGGAGTAATAAACTTCTTGTTCTATTAAAGTACCGTGTGCAGTTTAAATTGATTAGAAATCATTCCCATTATTGACATGCAGTACTGTGAAAAGAGTTACTGGAGCAGCTACATCACATCTGAGTTCTCCACAGCAAAAATCTACGGCTTAAGAGCTGAGTTGGGGATAACCAAAAGGGACTGAAGAGTTTGTACGGGTAAATAATCAAAGCACCATTGCCTACACTCAGACAGATTGATACTGCTTTTGCCTTTGCCTCACTTATTCTTTATGTATAAATTCACTGTTGATGTCTCTGTGAATATGTATGAAGGTGGGTGAATTTGGGGGTAATTATGGGCTTCTGTCTCCTTACCAGTTTCTAAGAACTGTTAGAAACGCCCATTATTTACCAGTGTTACTTACTACTTATATATACTTTTTGGAGAATCAGTTTTCTTATAAGTAATCTTATTTCTCCAAAGGGTGAAAAAGAGATGAACATATCAGATAAAGGTATAGGTGGGCTATTCCAGCCACTTTTGAAGGACACTGAGGGTATAAAATGTAAGCTACCATAAGATGGAAAAGCACCAGGAATTTGTTGATGTACTTTTGAATTTTATTTCACAGCCTTGGGAGGAAGAAACTATGAGTGGTCTCAGATGTCTATGAATGGTCTTAAAATGTTTTCAAACCATGTTCCACATAGATGCCATGTTATTCAATGTCAGCTTGTTTATTAGTAAGGAGCTTTATCCTCCTAGCCTTATATTACCAGCCCCCCACAGCCTTGCATAGAAAGTTTCTGTTATCTCCTTAGAAGAAACTGGCTCAATGACGTTTCTGGTGTAGTGCAGATAGAGGTCAAGAGGAGCATTTTCATCTCTTCTTTTGCTGGTCAGAGAAACGGTTCTGAGATCACAGAAGCTATGATGCATACCTACAGCTTACAAAAGGGAGAGGAAAAATGTTTATATCATCTAGTAAACAGTTGTAAAATGAGCTTTTAAATCTAATCTATAGACATATTATTCATTGCTCAGACACCTGTGAACAGTCTTGATACATGCAAGATGTTTGCCAAACTTTGTAATCCTTTCTACTAGCTATAAGAGAGGATTTAAGAACTGGTGTAGGACTTGTTGCCATCACCACCAGTTTCTAACAGATCTTTTATAACATTCACATAAGTACTGTAGACAGTAGTAGACTTAAACTCTCCGTTTCTCTCAGTATTTTAGCTAAGAATGTTACCATATTTTTCTCTTAACAATTCCATCTCAGGTTGCTGCTGCTTGTCTAGTTTAAAAGGTCAGATCTATTAATCAGGAATGAAATTTTATTTGGGATTCAGTGTTAGACAAACAACAAAATGATGCGTGGCAGAAGTCATCTTTTTATTCTGGCTGGTCCAGGGAACAAGAAAACTGCTGCTGGACCAGCAAGGGAAGAGTTTCTGTCTGTCTTAACAGAAATCTGTCCCCAAGACAAAGGGGTACTTGACTCCTACAAAACTTAAAGGGTACATTCTCTATCTGATGAGGAGGTACTCATTATGGCCTTCTGGAAAGAGGCTATGTTAGTGATCTGGTCTTTACAGATTTAGAGTCATGTTATTTGAAAGCTAGAATAGACAACCTATAAAATGCTTACCAACATGTGTCAGTACACGTTTATGTTTATATGAAAAAAAATTTCTAGCCACAGTGTCTTATGATTTTGTATTGAAGCAAACAGTAGGAATTTTGGAAAAATAGAGAGTAAGAATGTGTGTTCTATGGAACACTGCTCCACTGAGAAGGTCCATGTAAAAAGGATTAGGTGGTCATATAAGTTTGGGGAACATAAGCTCACTTGTCCTTTCCTGGAGATTCATGGTATATAATATTCAAAGCTCTGAGAAATTCTGAAGTTAAAAACAATTGTTAAATTCTGCTTAAATTAGTGTTTTCCTGATATTTGTTTTTTGAACACCTTTTATATAATCCCTTCTAATATATACTTAGTATATACTTAATATAATATTGGGAAAATTGTTACTCCAAAGCACATCTTGACATGACATAGTTTCTTAAAAATCCAAATTTTCTGGAACTCAGAAATTTCCTAATATTTAGCACACTGTCTTCTTTTGCACAGCACTTTTTGCTTTGTGCCATATAGCATTACTCTGTACCTTCACAGTATTTCATCTGAGCCACTGAGGAAAGTTAAAGGTTGCACTTCCATTTTACAGTTAAGAAAACAAGCTCACCTTAGGCATGGTTACTTAATTAATTTCAGAATTAAATTTCAGGTTTCCTTAGTCCAGATTGTCCTGATGTGTATTCTGACACCTAAAATTATATAAACATTTATGGGATGCTTATTTTACTAAGACTAGAATGGTGGCTACCTGGCTAATAACATTCATCATTGGTTATTCTGGGCATATCATGACTTTATTCCCGTTGCTTACCATCTACCTGGGACACATCTCTCTTTGATTAAATATATTCTTTTTCTTTGTACTTTTTAGGTAGACAGAGAATGTAGATCATTGAAAGCATTATTTATTCCTAAGATTGGCAGGCACAGAATCATTTTTAAGAACCAAATACCCAGTCCTGCCTTAAAGGCCACATCTATGATCATCAGCTCTGTTAGAAATAACAGCCTGGCATAATTCCTAAATACAAGTCTGTAGATATATCCAGGAGATAGGGTTACACTGTTTTCTAACCTTTTTTAAATCCCTTAATCTTGAGGTAAACTGCATGCATTTAGTCAAACAAGCATCATAAAATTTGTTTCCTCACTGTTTGGGCTTAACCTCCTGATAGCCTGTTTTACTGAATAACTTGACCCTAACCTGTAGAGAATAAGAGCATTCAAATTAGGAAGGCAGGACTATCCATCTTTAGTGCTTTTCCTGCCGTTAAACAACAATGTGAACTTGGTCAAGTCATTTCTGTTCTTTATCTGTGACATGAGGTAACTGTATTAAATTTTCAGCATCAAATCCAGCTATAAATTTGTATTTTGTAAACAAGAGAAAGTAAAGCAGGAGACAGAATGGAGAAGCTGGATAGTGTTTTTTTTTTTTTTTTTTAAGGTTCTTTTATCATCAGATATGACACAAAGGGAAACATCAAAATGCACCGTAAAGTTAAATCCTAGTTACCTTTTTTTGAAGCTGTTGGCAAGGTTTGACCACTTGGGGCATCTTCTGCTGTGAGATGACACTTGAAAAACACCCATCAAAGTTTTCCTGGTAGGAATCTCTCTTTACTGCGTGTTTTTTTGAAAAGCTGACAGAGAATATGCTTTGGCTTTGACACTAATGAAGTCACCCATCATCAATTACATACAGCTAATTGTTGGGAGCTAGAGCTAGAATCCAAGCTTTCTGATTCTCTGCATGGAAGAGGAAATGCTCTAGGGCCCTTCAGGGCAAATCTTAAAAGGAAGTTCTTGGCCGGGCGCGGTGGCTCATGCCTGTAATCCCAGCACTTTGGGAGGCCGAGGTGGGTGGATCACGAGATCAGGAGATCGAGACCATCTTGGCTAACACGGTGAAACCCCATCTCTACTAAAAATACAACAAATTAGCTGGGCGCGGTGGCGGGTGCCTGTAGTCCCAGCTACTCGGGAGGCTGAGGCAGGAGAATGGCCTGAACCCAGGAGGCGGAGCTTGCAGTGAGCTGAGATAGTGCCACTGCACTCCGGCCTGGTGAAAGAGCGAGACTCAGTCTCAAAAAAAAAAAAAAAAGGAAGTTCTTAGTGTGTAATTGACCATCAGGGATAAATGGGCTTCAAAAGTGTTAATTGTCTCCTTACTTACAGTGAGTTTCTAGAGATAGCCCTGTCTTTCAGAAATTCTCTGACATCTGCTTGCGCAATGTTATAACCACTTTCCCACACTACTCCCCTCCAGAAATCTCATTGATATGTGGCGAGGACACGCCTTAGCTATCACCCCAATGGATGCTTCTTTCATTGACCCAAATCCAGAATGTAATGGGGAACTGAATACAAGTTGGATGTCTCCACCCTTGGAAAGCACATCTTTTGTTCTTACTGAAGTAGTTTAACACCACCAGATGATCAAGGGATCAGGGTATCTTTCTGGTATCTTTTTAATCACTGAAGGACTTTGACAGCAGTAATGGTGGCATTGTTGACTCTTAAATTTCTGAACGTTTCACTTAATGGCAAGTGAAGAGATATAGAATCCCCCAAAGAGTGTCAAGATGCTAACTTCCAACCCTATTTTTATGTACTGAAGAGGCCTCAGTGTCTCACTGAACTCTAACCTTTTTGTCAGTGTTCCTCAACACTGGATGCGTATTATTACATAACCTGAGGAGTTAAAAAATACAATAACCAGATGTCCAATTAAATAAAATTAGAATCTGGAGGAGGTAGAACTCAAGCATTTACAGTTTTGTTTTGTTTTTTTTTTAAGACAGAGTCTCGCTCTGTCCCCAAGTGCAGTGGCACAATCTCGGCTCACTGCAAGCTCCGCTTCGTGGGTTCACGCCATTCTCCTGCCTCAGTCTCCCGAGTAGCTGGGACTACAGGCGCCCGCCACTACGCCCGGCTAATTTTTTTGTACTTTTTAGTAGAGACAGGGTTTCACTGTGTTATACAGGATGGTCTCGATCTCCCGACCTCATGATCCGCCCGCCTCGGCCTCTCAGAGTGCTGGGATTACAGGCGTGAGCCACCACGCCCGGCAAGCATTTACAGTTTTAAATCTCCCAGTCAGAATAAATTCTTATTGAGGGCCATACCTAGCCTGTCTTCATCAAACTCATAGGTGAATCTTTGTCAAACCTATAGGAGAGAGATGCAGGCCATAGAGATGGTCTTGCTGAAGGTCTTATAGCTAAATTAGTTCAGATCCAGGAACCAGATTCTGGAACTGATTGCACCTATATTATGTTGTGTGTCAGACACTCCCAGGACCTGTTTGGTAATAATTAGGACAGCTGACATACTTGTTGCTAATTTTGAGATCTGGGCAACAACTGTGTAGGCTGTTCTTTCAACCTCTTTCTTCTTACTTCTTTACTTTTCCTTCAGAGAGGAGAAAGCCACCCCTGTGCTATAGCCACCGCTCCAATTCTGACTCTAGCTAGGTCATGAAACAGACTGAGCTATTATTGCATCAACACATAAATCCTGTCATTTGGGTATTATTCTTTAGAGAACTAGAGATTACCTAGCTGCAACCTAAGTTTCCTGAATTAGAATCATTTGAGCAGCACCATCTTAATTGGCTCATTAACATATTTGTGACCAGGCACAGTGGCGCATGCCTGTAATCCCAGCACTTTGGGAGGCCGAGGCGGGCGGATCTCTTGAGGTCAGGAGTTTGAGACCAGCGTGGCCAACATGGTGAAACCCCATTTCTACTAAAAATGTAAAAATTAGCTGGGCTTGGTGGCGCGCGCCTGTAATCCCAGCTACTCGGAAGGCTGAGGTGTGAGAATCACTTAAACCCGGGAGATGGAGGTTGCAGTGAGCAGAGATTGCGCCACTGCACTCCAGCCTAGGTGACAAGAATGAGACTCCGTCTTAAAACAAAAACAACATATTTGTTCACTTTTGAACCCTGTGGTGTCTTTTAACTTTGTTAAGGGCCCTTGGTTAGCAAAATTATGAAAGTTTAGGAAATTTGGCTATTGAGTATATTAAGTACAACTACAAAATCCTCTGAGTTCTCCAGGAAGCCTAAACCTTGAGCAGTATCTTATTCAAGTGGAGTATATATCTTCAAGAATACAGATTTTTAAGGTAAGTAGTTTTTCGTCTTTGCATCTCCTAAGACCATTGTTAACAACCTTGATATTAAACGAAGAAGTGAATGTAAACCTCCTTTTGAACATATTTTTTATAAAGAAATATTTTGTTAATTGGAGTAAGTAGTATTGTTATGAAATCACTGTGTAATTGTTAATTGTAAACTGCAATGTCTATTTTGTGTTGTAACAATGTTGCCATAAAATAGCTTTGCTAAATGTGAAATGACTTTAATCCCTTTTGTCTTCAATATACTTCATAAAGGAGGAAATGATGATTTACACAATTTGTCATGAAGCTTCCGTGTTTATGAGAAATTCCAAGAAGTAAGAGCCAAGAGGACAGATATTATCAGAATATGGGACATAAGAAATTGCATATAGTGTCAAGGGTTTCTATATAACAACTTAATTTATTTCCCTTGCATATATAGTAGGGGTTAACATTTTGCTCAATGTTAACGGGGGACATAATGGACATAAAACATTGGATAGCTTTTTATTTAAATGAGCTAAAGGTGTGCGTATACACATGCACTTATAAAATTAAAGTCATATATGTATATACACACAGACTTATGTGACTTATTGCATATTCA